TGGGAGGCCAAGGTGGACAGATCACTTGAGGTCTCCTGACCAGCCTGGCCAACATGGTGAAACCCCATATCTACTAAAAATACAAAAATTAGCCGGGCATGGTGGTGGGTGCCTGTAGTCCCAGCTACTCAGGCGGCTGAGGCAGAATAGCTTGAACCCAGAAGGCGGAGATTGCAGTGAGCCAAGATCACGCCACAGCACTCCAGCCTGGGCGATAGAACGAGATTCCGTCTTGGTGGGGAGAAAAAGGGTGAGAGATCATTTCGCTTGGACTAAAACAAAGTCACTATGTCTGCAACAGGATCTACCTAGCCACCAGACCAGCTTTGGGCTCTGGAAGGCCCACTTCAGGGCCTTGCCACATTAGACTCTTGTCCTTTGCTCAAACAATCACCTTCTCTGTCTTTAAAAGTGTCACCCTCCTCCATAATCTCCTTCCCTCCTTTACCCTACTCCTATAGACTGCTTTATTTTTTTTTTAATTTTTGAGATGGAGTCTCACTCTGTCCCTCAGGCTGGAGTGCAGTGGTGCGATCTTGGCTCACTGCAAACTCCACCTCCTAGGTTCAAGCAATTCTCCTGCCTCAGCCTCCTGAGTAGCTGGGATTATAGGGGAGCGCCATGATGCCCAGCTAATTTTTGTATTTTTAGTAGAGACAGAGTCTCACTATGTTGACCAGGCTAGTCTTGAACTCCTGACCTCAAGTGATCTACCCACCTTGGCCTCCCAAAGTGAAGGGATTACAGGCATGACCACTGCGCCCAGACTGCTTTACTTTTTTCCATAATATATATATATATTTTAAATAGAGGCAGCAGGGGTGGGAGAAGGGGCGGCACGGGTCTCACTATGTTACCCAGGCTGCTTTCTAACTCTTGGGCTCAAGCAGTCTGCCCACCTTGGCCTCCCAAAGTGCTAGGATTTACAGACATGAGCCACTGTGCCTGGCCATTTTTTATTTTATTTACTTTTTTATTTTTCAGAGCAGGAGTGGAAGTTTATTATTAAAAAGTTATAGGGCAGGGAAAAAAGGAAAGTGCACTTGGAAGAGATCCAAGTGGGCAACTTGAAGAACAAGTGCCAAATAGCACTTCTGTCATGCTGGATGTCAGGGCTCTTTGTCCACTTTGTATAGCCGCTGGCTTATAGAAGGTGCTCGATAAATCTCTTGAATTTAAAAATCAATTAGGATGCCTCTATAGTGAAAAAGATACAGTAAAGATGAGGGATAATCAATTTAAAAAATGAGTAAGTACACACAAAGCACTTTATCCATTCTTATGACACCTGTTACTTTTTTGCTGTGTTTGTGTGTATGCATGCCATGTTATAGTTTGTGGGACCCTCAAAGCAAGCTGGGGAGAGTATATACTGAATTTAGCTTCTGAGACATGATGCTCTTCCTTTTTAATTAACCCAGAACTTAGCAGCTTATCTATTTCTCTAATCTCAAAACATCCTTAAACTGGGGGTGATACTTGAGTGAGAGAATTTTGCAGGTATTAAATGAACTATCTTCTTTTTTTTTTTTCTTTGAGACAGAGTCTTGCTCTGTCACCCAGGCTGGAGTGCAGTGGCGTGATCTCAGCTCACTGCAACCTCCGCCTCCCGGGTTCAAGTGATTCTCCTGCCTCAGCCTCCTGAGTAGCTGGGATTACAGGTGCGTGCCACCGTGCCCAGCTAATTTTTGTGTTTTTAGTAGAGACGGGGTTTCACCATGTTGGCCATGCTGGTCTTGAACTCCTGACCTCGTGATCTGCCCACCTCGGCCTCCCAAAGTGCTGGAATTATAGGCGTGAGCCACCGCGCCCAGCAAAGAACTTCTAACCTTCATAACCTGACAGGTGTTCTCGAGGCCAGGGTCTCTCTTTCTGTCCTTTCACGATGCTCTGCATCCCTTGGATGTGCCAGTTTCTGGGGGAAGAGTAGTCCTTTGTTACATGCATGAGTCAGTGAACAGGGAATGGGTGAATGACATTTGTGGGTAGGTTATTTCTAGAAGTTAGGTGGGCAGCTTGGAAGGCAGAGGCACTTCTACAGACTATTCCTTGGGGCCACACGTAGGTTCTTGAATCCCGAATGGAAAGGGGAGATTGATAACTGGTGTGTTTATGTTCTTACAAGTCTTCTGCCTTTTAAAATCCAGTCCCAGGACATCAAAGCTCTGCAGAAAGAACTCGAGCAATTTGCCAAGCTCCTGAAGCAGAAGAGGATCACCCTGGGATATACACAGGCCGATGTGGGGCTCACCCTGGGGGTTCTATTTGGTGGGTTCCCCTCTGCAGATTCTGACCGCATCTCCCCTCTAAGGAGTATCCCTGAACCTAGTGGGGAGGGGCAGGGGCAGACTACCCTCACCCATGAAGAGGAGTAGGGAGAGGGAGAAGATGCTTTGAGCTCCCTCTGGGAAGAGGTGGTAAGCTTGGATCTCAGGGTCACAAGGGCCCTGCGTGCTCCCTCACTTTGCTTCTCTTTTGACTGGCCTCCCCCAGGGAAGGTATTCAGCCAAACGACCATCTGCCGCTTTGAGGCTCTGCAGCTTAGCTTCAAGAACATGTGTAAGCTGCGGCCCTTGCTGCAGAAGTGGGTGGAGGAAGCTGACAACAATGAAAATCTTCAGGAGGTAAGGGTGGGAGGGGGATACCCGGGGACCTTTTGCCCTTGTCACCCCCTTCCCACCTGCACAGATATGCAAAGCAGAAACCCTCGTGCAGGCCCGAAAGAGAAAGCGAACCAGTATCGAGAACCGAGTGAGAGGCAACCTGGAGAATTTGTTCCTGCAGTGCCCGAAACCCACACTGCAGCAGATCAGCCACATCGCCCAGCAGCTTGGGCTCGAGAAGGATGTGAGTGCCATGTCTCTCTGCGGGCTCCATCTATGTCATTCTCCTTTCTGTCATTCACTTGCAGGTGGTCCGAGTGTGGTTCTGTAACCGGCGCCAGAAGGGCAAGCGATCAAGCAGCGACTATGCACAACGAGAGGATTTTGAGGCTGCTGGGTCTCCTTTCTCAGGGGGACCAGTGTCCTTTCCTCTGGCCCCAGGGCCCCATTTTGGTACCCCAGGCTATGGGAGCCCTCACTTCACTGCACTGTACTCCTCGGTCCCTTTCCCTGAGGGGGAAGCCTTTCCCCCTGTCTCCGTCACCACTCTGGGCTCTCCCATGCATTCAAACTGAGGTGCCTGCCCTTCTAGGAATGGGGGACAGGGGGAGGGGAGGAGCTAGGGAAAGAAAACCTGGAGTTTGTGCCAGGGTTTTTGGGATTAAGTTCTTCATTCACTAAGGAAGGAATTGGGAACACAAAGGGTGGGGGCAGGGGAGTTTGGGGCAACTGGTTGGAGGGAAGGTGAAGTTCAATGATGCTCTTGATTTTAATCCCACATCATGTATCACTTTTTTCTTAAATAAAGAAGCCTGGGACACAGTAGATAGACACACTTATCTTGGTTTGTCCTTCAGTTACTGAGGTAGGG